CTTGAAATAAGTGCTAGCTTTATGTCCAACAGCCCCAACTGGCAACAACCAAAATGTCCATCAACATGGCCAGTGGCTACCATATTAGATCACTATGTGGCTGACTGTCATATAGGTCTCAGCAATAATGTCATCTCCTCAGAAGCCTTCTAAAACCAATCTAAAGTAGCGCTCTGCCCCCAGCACATTGCTATTTTTTTTGGAGCACATATCGCATTATCTTAAATTATTTTATTTGTTCTCCTATTTGTATTCTATTATAATGCAAGCACCAGGAAAACTGGTGTCTTTTGTTCAATACTGCTATCACCAGTGGCTAAAACGGTGCCTGGCACAAAGTAGACAATCAATAATTATACAGTGAATACATAAACACACAACTTTCCAAATCTTTAATTACATGTTTTACAGCAGTAAACCTTGGGTGGACAAAGATACTATAATCTCAAATGACTTACCACTGGCATGCAGAAAGTTAACATATCAGGCTACTTCCTCCAAGAGGCTTTCATTGACACCCCCAGCCTGAGCTGTCTCTCATATAATTGTTTAGCATCCAGTACTTCCTCTCATCATAACTATTATATTGTAACTAAGTTACTTGTTTGTATCTCCCTCTGAACTGTTTCTTGACTGAAATAAATATGTCAACTGTTTGAATACTTTCTTCACCCGTAAGTCAGTACTTCATTTTTCTAAACCAAAGCATAGAAGAGCTGGGAAGCAATTAAGGCGCAGTAATCTAGAGGTCATATTATGCAAGGGATATGCTGTGGCTATTAGCAACAGATTCCATTGGCTTATGAGGCACTGCCTGAAGCTTCCAGGGAAACATACAGGGGAAACAGTCCAGAGGATTCAGGATGGTCTGGTACGACTCTGGACTAGCTCTATTTGGAAGGTCCAGTCCCTACACTGACCCCAGAATGACACCATAATGCAGCCCTCTCTGACATATTTGTAACTCTGCTTGCCACATAATCAGTATCCTCATCTCTTAGCACATGGTAATAACATTGTCTTTAACATAAAAGTGTACCTATTTGCAGTCACTACCTCTATCACCACCACCAGCAGAGCCTGAGCTGAGGAAACCACGGTTCTCAATACCCAGCACACCCACTTCCAACTATCTGTTAAAACATGGTGGATTACTATGAAGTTCTAGGACTGCAAAGATATGCTTCACCTGAGGACATTAAAAAAGCTTATCATAAAGTGGCACTTAAATGGCACCCTGATAAAAATCCAGAAAATAAAGAAGAAGCAGAGAGAAAATTCAAAGAAGTAGCTGAGGCATACGAGGTATTATCAAATGATGAGAAACGGGACATTTATGATAAATATGGCACAGAAGGATTAAACGGAGGTGGAAGTCATTTTGATGATGAATGTGAGTACGGCTTCACATTCCATAAGCCAGATGATGTTTTTAAAGAAATTTTTCATGAAAGGGATCCATTTTCTTTTCACTTCTTTGAAGACTCGCTTGAGGACCTGTTAAATCGTCCAGGAAGCTCCTATGGAAACAGAAACAGAGATGCAGGATACTTTTTCTCCACTGCCAGTGAATATCCAATTTTTGAGAAATTTTCTTCATATGATACAGGATATACATCACAGGGTTCATTGGGGCATGAAGGCCTTACTTCTTTCTCTTCCCTGGCTTTTGATAATAGTGGGATGGACAACTACATATCTGTTACAACTTCAGACAAAATCGTTAATGGCAGAAATATTAATACAAAGAAAATTATTGAAAGTGATCAAGAAAGAGAAGCTGAAGATAATGGAGAGTTGACATTTTTTCTTGTAAATAGTGTGGCCAATGAAGAGGGCTTTGCAAAAGAATGCAGCTGGAGAACACAGTCATTCAACAACTATTCACCAAATTCTCACAGCTCCAAACATGTATCTCAATATACTTTCGTGGACAATGATGAGGGAGGTATATCTTGGGTTACCAGCAACAGAGATCCCCCTATTTTCTCAGCAGGAGTCAAAGAGGGTGGTAAGAGGAAAAAAAAGAAGCGTAAAGAGGTGCAAAAGAAGTCTACCAAAAGGAATTGTTAAATTGACTCTTCAAATATATAACATTTGAACACAATTGTGTGTGTTTTGGTTAATCACAAATTTTGTAGATAACACTTAATACTATACTAAGAGCTTTTCAACACTTTTAGCAGGATTGTGGACATTTGGTTAGTAGTTTTTTTGAATGGGTATGTCAGAAAAGGATGAGTTTGTGGTGACAGTTGGTGCTAATAAGAATTTGCCTGGGCAGTATAGTGAGATCTTTTCTCTACAAAAAATTTAAAAATTAGCCAAGTGTGGTGGTGTGCACCTGTAGTCCCAGCTACTCGGGAAGCTGGTAGAAAGACTGCTTGAGCCTGGAAGACATAGGTTGCAGTGTAATGGGATCACGCCACTGCACTCCAGCTTGGGTGACAAAGTAAGACCCTGTCTTAAAAAAAAAAAAAAGGAATTTGGAAAACTGCAATGAGTTTTTTACTTTTGAATTTTTCTTTAGTAGAGTTTATAGCCTATTTTTCTTTTTTCTAATTAAAACCACTATACAAACTTACGAAACATGCATAGCATTAGAAGACAAGAATGTATCAAGACACACAGGTTCAGACTACACAATTATTCATGAAATGGCTGTTTTCCAATGGAGGAACAGCATTTGATGCATTATAACTTAAAGGTACTACAAATTAAAAATTAAAGTATAAAGTATTTTAAGTTAGAAATAGACTTAGCTGGGTGCAGTGGCTCACACCTGTAATCCTAGCATCTTGGGAGGCCCAGGCAGGAGGGTTGAAGTCAGAATTTCACGACAGTCCGGGTAACATAATGAGACCTGTCCTCTATGAAAAAACTTTTTTAAAAATTTAGCTGGGTGTGGTGGTACGTGCCTGTAGGCCTAGCTACTTAGGAGGCTGAGGTGGGAGGATTGCTTGAGCCCAGGAGTTTGAGGTTGTAGGGAGCTATGATCTTGCCATTGCACTCCAGCTGAGAGTGTGACCCTGTCTCTAAAGAAAAACTATAGAAAATTTAAAAAATTAAAAAACGGGTAACATGGTAAATTTTATGTAGTATATTTTACCACATTTTTTTTAAAGGCCAGTCTTATCCTGAATTCCTCAGAGCAGTCTGTATGGTAGGCCATCAGTGAATCACTCCAGACAGGAAATTTTCTATTTTTGTTTAGAGTTTGTACACAAAATCTACAAATACATTACTCTAAAATAGCACCTATAGCCATTTTAATTTAGTCATGTTGGGAGAAAAATAGATGGGTTACAAATACATCAGATATCGAGCAAATGGTTTGAGTTACATCTAGCAGCACTAAAACTTATTCAACTTTGGCCAAATACAAATGCGAAATTAGAAAAAAATTATAATATCTGCTATTTTTAAAAGACAGCTATAGTCAAGAGCTTGTGTTTTGTATCGGTATTTGATTTTTAGTGGGCAGATGGGAGAAGGAAAGGTTATTTATTCTATAGAAGAGACTGCGGACAATTAGTATTCAAAGTTTATTTTCAGAAAATAAAATAATAAAAGCCCAGGGTATTTTAAATGCTTCTAATATAAGATGTGATATTTAGTAGA